GTGAGGAAGAAAGATATCTACCAAACGGTTAATAAGGAGGCTGGAGGTTGAGGAAATTGTGCCTAATGCACTAGAGTGTTCTCAGTAATCAAAAGTAGCATTTGCTGGGAGTGATGTGGTTGAATTTTTTTTTGAAGAAAAAATGATAATGTGTTGAGTTAAAAATGGAATCTAGCTGTTTTAATAGACATACTTAATCCTTCTGAGCTTCAGAGAGGGAGTCTTGCCTAGCCAACCTGTTCTTAGTATTATGTTTTATTTAGCATGGCTTTGGAAGCCACAAAACTCTATAGGTCTAGTTGAAATAAAATAAAATAGTAGTAACTTGTATCAGACATATATTAAATATTGCCTTCATCAATGAGATCATGAGTTTCTTAAAAGCAAGAGTCCCATTTTCTTCTTCCTACAGAGGTGGCCTATTGTTTAGTGAAAAGAGCCCACGCCTTGGAGACCCACACCGCAGGTCTACGACCCTCAGGCTCTTCAGCTGCAATGGCGGTAATGATGCGCACGTCATAAGATTCTTCAAGGTATTTAATGAAATAAAGGATGTGTAAAGGAGAAGGGATTTTACATGAGTTAGCTATACCTTTCTCTTCTTTCTTCTTCAACGTACTCAGTCCTGGGTACGCACAGAGGGCACTAATGGCGTGGGGCCAGAAGAGCTTTTAATTTTGGAATTCTGAAGAACTGAGAACTCGTGAGTCTGTCAGCAGCTCTGAAGTGGAATATCAATAAAGTTTTGTTAATTTTTTTTAAAGCACCGACTAAACTACAAATCCCTTCTCTCTCCTCCAGGTGGGTGGGTCACGTGGCTTGTCAGGAATCCGGAAGTCTGGCCCGCTCGCCCAATCACGCCCGGAAGCCTATCTAGTGGCGCCAAGCTGGCCAATCCTGGGGACGCTTGCTCTTCGCCAAACCGGGTCCCGCCTCCGCGCGCCGCGCTGACGGGTCGTTAGCGGATACGGCGGCCGCAGGGGCGGAGTCAAGGGCCTTTGCCCGCCTTGGCGGCCGGCTCTACGTTCCCTGTTCTCGCCTGCAGCTCCGCCATGGCTCCTAAAGGCAGCTCCAAACAGCAGTCTGAGGAGGACCTGCTCCTGCAGGATTTCAGCCGCAATCTCTCGGCCAAGTCCTCCGCGCTCTTCTTCGGAAACGCGTTCATCGTGTCTGCCATCCCCATCTGTGAGTGCTGGGAGCGAGGCGGGTTAGGCAGGTTTGTACCCTTCCCCCTTTTATTTTAATTCAGGGTTATACTGGCGAATATGGCATATGGATCTTATTCAGTCTGCTGTTTTGTATAGTGTGATGACCCTAGTAAGCACATATTTGGTAGCCTTTGCATACAAGAATGTGAAATTTGTTCTCAAGCACAAGTAAGTATGTTTTTCAAGTGAAAGTACGTACTGGAAACTTTTTCTTTTTTTCTTTTTCTTCCAGAGTAGCACAGAAGAGGGAGGATGCTGTTTCCAAAGAAGTGACTCGAAAACTTTCTGAAGCTGATAATAGAAAGATGTCTCGGAAGGAGAAAGATGAAAGGTTTGACTCCTGTTTAAAGTATGGCCATCATAAAAGGGGGTACTTTGAAGAGAATTTTTTGATTTTTGCTTTAAGCTTGTTTGACTTGTTTCTGTGTCTGTAGAATCTTGTGGAAGAAGAATGAAGTTGCTGATTATGAAGCTACAACATTTTCCATCTTCTATAACAACACTCTGTTCCTGGTCGTGGTCATTGTTGCTTCCTTCTTCATATTGAAGAACTTCAACCCCACAGTGTATCCTTTTCAAGGTTGATTATCTTTTTTAGCTCATTTTTCCATAACATTAAATTTCTTACAGGAACTACATATTGTCCATAAGTGCTTCATCAGGACTCATCGCCCTCCTGTCTACTGGCTCCAAATAGACCATGTCAGCTTCACCCCCTGGCTTTGTGTCTATGGGTGGCCTGTGGTATATGGAAAAGTAGCAGGGTGGTCAGGGTGGGAGACACAAGATGTTTTTATAGTCTAGAGCCTTTAAAAAACCCAGCAGAATGTAATTCAGTATTTGTTTATTGGCTGTTTTTTGACAGATTGTTGAAATTAAATGAATTGAAAGGGAAACTCAGAGTACTAGGACGTTTATTAAAAGGAAAAAAATGTCTTGCAATGTGCTGTAATCACAAGAGGAGAAAATAACTTGTTTCCTTGATCTGTCAGAGGTCACAGTAACCTGGGCCGAGCTGTTATTATTTATTATATAATAGTAGTAGGAAGTTAATAACTGGTTCTCTGTGTTCCAAGCACAATATTACAACTTCTTTTGAACCGTAAATATCAGAATGAATCCTCTTCCCAGGGGATTGAACAGAAGCTTAATGTTTACAAGTGTTTGAATTTGTGATCTGAAATAACACAAAATTAAAAACATGATTTCTCTAATTTTCCAACTAGAGGAAGAGAAACTTGTGGAAAAGTTCTTTTTTTTTCTTTTTTTTTTCTTAAAGAAGGGCAGCCAAGGTAGTAACCTAAAAATAGTGCCCAGGCATATGAGAGTTGTCCTACGAGGTTAAAGAACACACTGTTCCACTGTATGGCTTTGGCCCTGAGTGGCCAGGGAGGTCAACTTGACCCTGCCATGTTGGTTTGACTTACTAAGACACAGGAATCACTGTTTTCCTTGACCAGGGTCTCACACCCTGGAGGAATGTTAAGTAAGAGAAAGAACCTCTTTCCTGAATATTGACATGTAAAAGACCAAAGTAATTTTTCTGAACTTCTGCAATTCTGAGAACTCTCCAAGGAATTTACAGTGATTTTAGTGCTTGTCAGCATTTTTCCATGAGGACTTTCATACATTTGACTCTTTAGTTCACAGGTTCCCATTGATTGTGAGCAAGATATTTATCTCTTTAGCCCTTGGGGATCCAGCTGAGAGCAATCTCTTGCATTTTTTTACCCGTGTATGTACAGATATCATTTCTTGTGTATGCCATGACTTGAAAAAGTTTGGGAAGCTCTTTAGCAATATCAGCTAAAAGGATATGAAATCACAGGTGATAGCAGTTGTCATTCAGTAATTTCCTACAAGCAGCACCCCAAAGGAAATATAGTCCTAATCTTTACTATCCACTTCTAAATTTAATGTGAATTTCATACATGTTATTAGTTGTTTTCTTTATAATTTTATAAAAATTATTCATCGGGAGTTTAACTTCCACTTCCATGCTATCGGATGTGTTGGGCTCCATGCAAGAACTTGGAAGAAAAACAGGCAGGAATGCATTTGCATAATGACCCAGATCATCATTTTCTGCAACTGAGAATTATATTTCATCATTGCTTCTAGAAGTCTGCAATTCTTTACTTTTCTTTGGTGCATTATTATCTAGGTGCCATCACTGGATAATGTGGAGTGACTAGAGAAGTCACATATCACTGTAAGGTACAGTTAGGGTAACACTTTAGAGGTTTATTATTTTTAAAAAACTTTTCTTGAACTCCTGGCCAACATGGTGAAACCCCGTCTCTACTAAAAATACCAAAATTAGCCAGGCGTGATGGTGGGCGCCTGTAATCTCAGCTACTTGGGAGGCTGAAGCAGGAGAACTGCCTGAACCCAGGAGGCAGAGGTTGCGGTGAGTCGAGATCGTGCTACTACTGCCTGGGTGGCAAGGGTGAGACTCCATCTCAAAAAAGAAACAAAAAAACCCAAAAAGTTTTCTTTACTGTTGGTTAAAAAAAAAAGCCAGACCATAGTTTGACTGGTGGCATGGAATTTGTGTATCAAATAAATGCATTTGCTTATTTGACAAACCATCAGTGTCCACTATTTGTTACCAGAGTTGGGCCACTATCTTTTAAAATTGCTGGTGAAAACTTGCCACTAGATGGCAGTGCCTGTATAGATGGGGAAAAAATTGCCACCATTCTTGGTATAATACAGTGTAGCTTAGATGAGGTGGTGAAATAGGGGTATCAGCCGAATATTCCTAATATAGTTTCTCTTGAATTAATAAACTGAAGATTTGTAGGAAAATGAGTGAGCAAAATTTGTTTACTGTTGTGAATTTTTCCTACAGCACTGTTTTTAATCTTGATGTTTTCCAACTTTCTGTACTAATAGATACATTTCTGTGCATAAGATTATAAAGCATATACTCACAGTTCAGTAGTTTTCGTTAAGGATTTACTGTGTGAGTACTTTACTGTGAGGAATTGCAGAACCTTTTCCCCTCTACTCTTGTCTAAAAGTTCTGTGTGGCACACAGAGATGCGACCTACTCAATCTGACTTAGTAAAACCATGCTGTAGAATTTTTGTCTTAAAAAGACCACATACCCAGCACCCATGAAATAAAAGATTCATCTGTAATTGGGATTCAAAGTGATTAAATTCCTTTGTTCATACTCATAAATAGCACTAAAGTGTTATAACATTTTCATTTACCTATTTTTAGTTCCTTCATTTTAACTTAATAAAAATCTTGGATTGATATTCTTTTTTTTTTTTTTTTTTTTTTGAGACAGCGTCTCGCTCTGTCACCCAGGCTGGAGTACAGTGGCTCTATCTTGGCTCACTGCGAGCTCCGCCTCCCAGGTTCACGCCATTCTCCTGCCTCAGCCTGCCGAGTAGCTGGGACTACAGGCGCCCGCCACCACACCCGGCTAATTTTTTTGTATTTTTAGTAGAGACGGGGTTTCACCCTGTTAGCCAGGATGGTCTCGATCTCCTGACCTCGTGATCCACCTGCCTCGGCCTCCCAAAGTGCTGGAATTACAGGCGTGAGCCACCGCGCCCGGCCTAGATTGATATTCTTAAGCAATAAAAGTTTACTGGTTGTCCTATTTGCCATATTATTGAAACTTGGAAAGGATAATTTGAAACAAGGTTTGAAGTTAACTGAAATATGGAGATTGAATTTATACTCAATTCTTGTGAAAAGTCTTGCTTAATAAGTATGATTAAACTTTGCTTCTTAAAATTTGTATTTTCCCTACACTTCTTTATAAGAATCCTATGATGAAGTACGTAATCTTTATTATATTATTTTACATTAACCATCTTTTTTTTCAAATTGTTTTATTTTTTATTTTACTTTAAGTTCTGGGATACATGTGCTGACCATGCAGGTTTGGTACATATGTATACATGTAACCATCATTTTAATATCTCACACATGTAAATGCACATCTTTGTAGTTACCAATCAAATGTATGTGAGGCAATGAAAGGCATTGAGCAGTTACAGTAAAGGGCAGACATCAGGCCTCTGCCAGTATGTACCTGCTGTGCCTTCCTGCCTGCCCTATTTCTTTGTTTTCAGTGTGCATGCCAGTCACTGCTGCTTCTGGAGACAGGATGGAAGGATACATGTATGTGTACATTTATGGAGAAAACCAATTTATAGATGTATCAGAGCTCTAAGGGATTCTCTTTCACTTCCTTGGGACTCCCAAGCAGAGGAATTAATAGATTAGGAGGGTCTTTTGGGGGGTTGGTTTAAATTTTCAGGGCGATAGAGGCTAACTTCTCGTTGGCCTTCATGAATTTTCAATATATCATCTTTTCGCTGACTTATCCCTGTTTGATTTCTGAGTTTGGATTA